TTGTCTGTTCCTGGTTTTTGCCTATTTTTCCAGTTGATTATTGGTCTTTTGATTGTGAATTTTTGTTTATTGTGAATTTGTGAGACTTAAAACATTTTTGCATATTAATTCTTTTTTTTTTTTTTCCAGACAGAGTCTCACTGTCACCCAGGCTGGAGTGCAATGTGGGGATCTCAGTTCAGTGCAACCTCCACCTCCTGGGCTCAAGCGATCCACCTGCCTTGGCCTCCCAAAGTACTGGGATTACAGGCATAAGCCACCATGCCTGGCCACTGTATATTACTTTTTAATTTTACAAGTTGCAAATGTTTTCTCACGATCTGTCACTTTCTTTCTTTCCTTCCTTCTTCTCTTCTTTTCTTTGTCTTTTTAAAATTTGAGACAGGGCCTCACTCTGTCACCCAGGCTGGAGTGCAGTGGCACGATCATGGCTCAGTGCAGCCTTGAACTCCCCAGGCTCAGGTGATCTTGCCACCTCAGCCTCCAGAGTAGCTGGGAGAACTACAGGTGCATGCCACCATACCCAGCTAATTTTTTTTTTTTTTTTTTTGTGTGTGTGTGTGTGTGTGTGGAGATGGGGTCTTCCTATGTAGCCCAGGCTGGTCTTGAACTCCTGGGCTCAAGTGATCCACCCAACTTGGTCTCCCAAAGTGCTGGGATTATAGGCGTGATCCACTGTGCCTGGCCCTGTCATTTCTTTTCTCAGAGAGGATAACAATTTATTTGTCCTACAGAAAGTTTTAAATGTTGAAGGAGATTGGCCTGGAAATATGCTTTTGGGGAGCAACACGGTCTGAGCCAGACATCCAGATACAGCCCATTCTTCTGGCCAGTCTTGCCCTTTGCTCCTGATTCTCCAAGCTGTACCCAGAGCTTTCTGGTTCAGCATGTACCTGGAGGCTGCTTTTGACCATGTTTTGAGAGTGGCATGGCTTTATCTAATGGGATGAACCTGGCTAAAGAGATTAGCAAAATGTCTTGTGGATCCCACTTTTAATCTGCAGCGTTCAGGCTGCCCCTTCTTGGCTGGGAAGGGCGCTGAAGAAACAACGCCCAGGACCAGGACTATCCCCTGCTCAAGCTGTGATTCCGAGACCCCTGCCACCACTACTGCATTCACGGGGATCCCAGGCTAGTGGGACTCGACATGGGTAGCCCCCAGGGCAGCTCCCTACAGCTTGGGCCATCTGCACTTTTCCCAAGGCCCTAAGTCTCCGCCTCTGGGCTCGTTAAGGTTTGGGGTGGGAGCTGTGCTGTGGGAAGCAACCCGGACTACACTTGGCAAGCATGGCGCTACTGAAAGTCAAGTTTGACCAGAAGAAGCGGGTCAAGTTGGCCCAAGGGCTCTGGCTCATGAACTGGTTCTCCGTGTTGGCTGGCATCATCATCTTCAGCCTAGGACTGTTCCTGAAGATTGAACTCCGAAAGAGGAGCGATGTGATGAATAATTCTGAGAGCCATTTTGTGCCCAACTCATTGATAGGGATGGGGGTGCTATCCTGTGTCTTCAACTCGCTGGCTGGGAAGATCTGCTACGACGCCCTGGACCCAGCCAAGTATGCCAGATGGAAGCCCTGGCTGAAGCCGTACCTGGCTATCTGTGTTCTCTTCAACATCATCCTCTTCCTTGTGGCTCTCTGCTGCTTTCTGCTTCGGGGCTCGCTGGAGAACACCCTGGGCCAAGGGCTCAAGAACGGCATGAAGTACTACCGGGACACAGACACCCCTGGCAGGTGTTTCATGAAGAAGACCATCGACATGCTGCAGATCGAGTTCAAATGCTGCGGCAACAACGGTTTTCGGGACTGGTTTGAGATTCAGTGGATCAGCAATCGCTACCTGGACTTTTCCTCCAAAGAAGTCAAAGAGTGAGTGGCTTCCAGTCCTGGGGTCAGAGCTAAGCCCATCTCCAGCTGTCTGTTTCCCTTTAAGTCGAATCAAGAGCAACGTGGATGGGCGGTACCTGGTGGACGGCGTCCCTTTCAGCTGCTGCAATCCTAGCTCGCCACGGCCCTGCATCCAGTATCAGATCACCAACAACTCAGCACACTACAGTTACGACCACCAGACGGAGGAGCTCAACCTGTGGGTGCGTGGCTGCAGGGCTGCCCTGCTGAGCTACTACAGCAGCCTCATGAACTCCATGGGTGTCGTCACGCTCCTCATTTGGCTCTTCGAGGTAGGCCCTGGGCCAGCTGGGGGTAGAGGGTAGATTGCCTCTAAATCTCCTCTCCCACCACCAGGTGACCATTACAATTGGGCTGCGCTACCTACAGACGTCGCTGGATGGTGTGTCCAACCCCGAGGAATCTGAGAGCGAGAGCCAGGGCTGGCTGCTGGAGAGGAGCGTGCCGGAGACCTGGAAGGCCTTTCTGGAGAGTGTGAAGAAGCTGGGCAAGGGCAACCAGGTGGAAGCCGAGGGCGCAGACGCAGGCCAGGCCCCAGAGGCTGGCTGAGGGCCCTGGGGCCCCTCCCCTCCCGAACACTGAGAAATAGTGCACTCCAAGAAACGTGGATCTCCCCCTCATCCAACTCCGAAAGTCTGAATCTCCCAAGGAGGGCACCATCTTACAGAGACTCTCCCTGACGGTGGAATTTAAGTTTAGGGTCCCTAAAAGCATTTGACACACAGTTGTTGAATGACTGACCCAAAATGTGAATGAAGCTAATGTGAATGTGAGTGAAGCTCCCTTCAGGCCCGCTGCCCTAGGATATGCCCTCCTGGTGACTCGGGGGCTGTCTCAGACGACTAGCCCAGGACCCATCTTTCTCACACGGATTTAGTCCCACCCTATGGCCACTGGCCGTATCTGAGGGCTGCTCCCCTTTTAGAATTTACCTCTTATGAGCTCCATGTTGCTTCACTCTATCCAAAGTGTCACTTGGTGCATAAGCACAGAAATCTGAAAAATGGCCATGTTGTCTTTTTTTTTTTTTTTTAATGCCAAGATTGACAGGTTGGCCGTTTGCTTAATGCCAGAAGTTGGGGGAAAGTTACGCTTTTCTAAGAATAATGGACTCTTAAGGCATTGAGGGCTCTAAACAGGATTCTTTAATCATGGAGCAAGAGAATTTCAAGGCAGGGGATTTTATCCCCCACCAAAAACACAGTGAAAGGCCTGCTTTTGTGTCCCATTCACATGCCCTCGGTCACTGAGTCTGGAGTGAACCACGGGTTGAGGAAGTCAGGCTGTTGGCGTGTCCCAGCACCACACCACCCCTAAAGTGCCAGGTGATCTCCTGTGGCTCATCGGTGGAAGCAGTGGGGTAGGCTGCTGCCCTGCTGTGGAAGAGGAGCAACAATCAGACATGAGTCCACCCTTTGGAGACCAGGCCTCAGCTCTTGGTGGGCCCAGGGACACCCACACAGGTGGCCATCACAGCCCCATGGACAACACTAATTGTCCACAGCAAAGGGCAAGGAATCCTCTGGGAGCTTCTTCCGTTTCTTCCCCCCAGATACCCATCTTGAAAAACACTATTTCTGGAATGCTTCTGCATCAAAGGAGATTCTTTGAGATAGCCCATCTTCCTGAGCTAGCAAATACAGGAGTTTTCACTTTCTTTAGGAAAGAGAAGCTTTCAGGGGAAGGAGAGAATGATTTTGCTGACTTCCCAAGCCCTGGTGACCAGACCAAGGCAGGGCCCAGCATAATTCCTCCAGTTGGATGAACATTCAAGAGAGCTCGTTCCTACCTGGCTGGAGACCGAGGCCAGAAGGCAAAAACCAGAAAGGGAACAGTCCATAACTTACCTCTGCTTCTGACCGATGGTGTTTGGGAATAGGTTACTTTGGACTGAGTTTGGGTTCTCTGCTGTCCTAAGAACTTCAGTGTAGAGAAAATAAGACTTCTGGTGCTGCTGGGGTATGTTCTGGGCTTAATTCCCCCAAGCAGAAGACCAGATCCAAGATGTTTGGACACCCTGTCAGACGTTGGTCCCAAGTTTAATTAGATTTCTGAATCTCGTTGAGGCCAAGGAATGATCCATACTGAAAAAATGCTGAGCCAGCCATCTTTGGCAAAGGTCCCTGAGCTCTTGCTATCTCTCAAGAGTGCTGAGAACCACGGTGAAAGTGCTGCTCTAGGCCCACAAGTGTAACTATGCTGTTAACAGCTGTCAATAGATAATTAAAATTCATACTGTATGAAAATCACTTTTGTTAAATGACTGTTTAAGCCCATT